TTGTGGACATTATGTCATTCCTTGTGACATCCTAGTGTCTGAATCTCAGAACACTAGGAGTGTACAGAACTCCCACCTTCAGAGATACAATCTACTTCTGTGTAAAGAAGCAGAAATGGCAGATGCGCAGAAATGGCAGATGCTCACTTTCCCAGGCTCTGGTACACCTAGTGCTCAGACGTGGGACCTAGGTTCTACCAGAAGCTGGTGACAGGAAGAAGCAGGGCCCAGGTGAACTCAAATTTAGTGAAGATGGCAGCAGCAGTGGCAACTACATACAGCAGTAGTAACGTTCTTTGTTTTTTTCTTTTCTTTTTTTTTTCAGACGGTGTCTTGCTGTGTCACTCAGGCTGGAGTGCAGTCGCACAACCTCAGCTCACTGCAACCTCTGCCTCCCGGGTTCAAGTGATTCTCCTGCCTCAGCTTCCTGAGTAGCTGGGATTACAGGTATACGCCACCATGCCCAGCTAATTTTTGTATTTTTAGTAGAGATGGGGTTTCGTCATATTGGCCAGGCTGGTCTCAAACTGCTGACCTTAAGTGATCCGCCCACCTCAGCCTCCTAAAGTGCTGGGATTACAGGCACAAGCCACCGCGCCCGGCTGCTTTTCCTATTTCAAATGAAGTTATGAATCATCTTATCTGTTACTTTTTAAAATCCCATTGGAATTTTGTTTGTAATTATTAAGCTTATAGATCAATTTGGGTAGAACAAATGCTTTTTAAAATTTAAATTTTTGTTATAAAAGGTGTATGATGGCTGGGCACGGTGGCTCACACCTGTATTCCCAGCCAGCTCTTTGGAAGGCCGAGGCAGGTGGATCACTTGAGGCTGGGAGTTTGAGACCAGCCTGGCCAACATGGCGAAACCCCATCTCTACTAAAAATACAAAAAATTAGCCAGGTGTGGTGGCATGCACCTGTAATCCCAGCTACTCTGGAGGCTGAGGCAGGAGAATCACTTGAACCCAGGAGGTGGAAGTTGCATTGGGCTGAGATCATGCCACTGCACTCCAGGCTGGGTGACAGAGCAAGACTCTGTCTCAAAAAAAAAAGGAAAAAAAAAAGTTTTATGAATAAGTAATTTAAGTAGACCTATATTCAATAAAGAAATAGAATCAATAATTATTAGTAACCTTCCAAAACAGAAAGCCCCAGGCCCAGATGGGTTGGCGAGTGAATTCCAACAAATATTTAAGGAAGAAATGATAAAAATTCTCAACAATCTTTCAGAGAATAGAAGCAGAGGGACTACTTGCTAACTAGCTCTATGAGACCAACATTACACTAATACCAAAGCAAGACAAATTATAAGAGAAAACTACAGACCAATATCTTTTATGAACACAGATGCAAAAATCCTCAACAAAATATTAGCAAATCAAATCCAACAATGTTCAAAAAGAATTACACATCGTGACCAAGTAGGATTTCTCCCAGGTATGCAAGGTCAATTCTACATTTGAAAATCAATTAAATCCATTAATGCAATTCACCACATCAGTAGGCTAAAGAAGAGAAATCACATGATCCCTTCAATAGAGGCCAAAAAAGCATTTAATACCCATTCATGATTTAAAAAAAAAAAAAAAAAAAAGCCTTCCAGCAAACTAGGAATAGAGGGGAACTTCCTCAACTTCAGAAAGAACATCTACAAAAAACCTGCCACTAATATCATACCTAATGGTGAAAAACTTGAAGCATTCCTACTAAGATCAGGGATAAGGCAAGGATGTCTCCTCACTACTCCTTTTCAGCATTGTACTGGAAGTCCTAGCTAATGTGACAAAAAAAGAAAACAGAAGAAAAGAAAGATACAGGGCCGGGCATGGTAGATCACGCCTGTAATCTGAGCACTTTGGGAGGCCAAGGCAGGTGGAGTACTTGTGGCCAGGAGTTCGAGACCAGCCTGGCCAGTGTGGTGAAATCTCGTCGCTACTAAAAATATACAAATCAGCCAGGCATGGTGGTGAGCACCTGTAGTCCTAGCTACTTGGGAGGCTGAGGCAGAAGAATCACTTGAACCCAGGAAGCAGAGGTTGCAATGAGCCGAGATTGCACCACTGCGCCCCAGCCTGGGTGACAGAGTGAGACTCTGTCTCAAAAAAAGAAAAAGTATGTGGATTGGGAAGGAAGAAATAAAATTGTCTTTGTTCACTGAAGACATGATTTGTCTATGTAGAAAATCTCAAAGAATCTAGAAAAAAACCTCTTGGAACTAACAAGCAATTATAGTGAGTTTGCAGAACACAAGGTTAACATACAAAACTCAGTTGCTTTCCTATATACTAACAATGAAAAAGTGGAATTTGAAATGAAACATACATTACCATTTACATTTACATTAGCACTCCCAGAAATTGAACAAATAGGCGTAAATATAACAAAATATCTACAAAATCTTTATATAGAAAACTGTGATGACAGGTGTCAAAGAACTACATAAATGGAGAAACATTTCATGTTTGTGAATAGGAAAACTCAATGTCATCAAGATGTCAATTCTTCCTGACTTAATTGGTAGATTCAATGCAATCCCAATCGAAATCCCAGCAATTTGTTCTATGAACATCAACAAACTGATTGTAAAGTTTATATGGAGGGACAAAAGATTCAGAATAGCTGTCTTAGTTCATTTTGCATTGCTGTAAGGGAATACCTGAGGCTGAGTCATTTATAAAGAAAAGAGGTTTATTTGGCTCATAATTCTGCAGGCTGAACAAGAAGCATGGCACCAGCATCTGCTTCTGGTGAGGACCTCAGGAAGCTTCCAACCATGGCAGAGGTGAATGGGGAGCAGGTATGTCTCATGGTGAGAGAAGGAGGAAGAGAAAAAAGAACATTCATATTTTGCAGGAACTATGAGTGAGAACTGGCTCAATCCCTTGAGAATGGCACCATGACATTTATGAGGGATCTGTCCCCATGATTCCACCAGGTCCTACCTCCAACATTGGGGATCAAATTTTAACCTGACACTTGGAGGGGCCAAATATCCAAACTATTATTCTTTCCCTGGCCCCCCAAATGTCATATCCTTCTCACATTGCAAAATATAATCATCCCTTCCCAATAATTTCCAAAAGTCTTAACTCATTCCACTATCAATTTAAAAAATGCAAAATCTCATCTGAGACTGAAGGCTAATTTCTTCCAGCTGTGAGCCTGTAAGATGAAAAGCAAGTTATTGAATTCTAAGATACAATGATTGTGCAGGCATAGGGTAAACATTCCCATTCCAGAAGGAAAAAAATGGCCAAAAGAAAGCGGTAATAGGCCTCATGCAAGTCCAGAACTCAGCAGGGCAGACATTAAATCTTAAAGCTCCAAAATAATCTCCCTTAACTCCATGTCCTGCATCCTGGGCATACTGGTGCAAGGGGTGGGCTCCTAAGGCCTTGGGCAGCCCCACCCCTTGGCTTTACTGGGGCACAGCCCATATGGCTACTCCCACAGGTGGGAGTTGGGCCTTTGGCCTTTCCAGGCTGAAAATACAACCTGCTGGTGGCTCTACCACCCTCAGCTCTGGAGGGCAGCAGCCTTGTTCTACTAAGGAGTAGCCCAGTAGGGACTCTATGGGGGCTCCAACCCCACATTTCCCCTTGGCACTGCCCTAGTAGAGTCTCTCTGTGGGGGCTCTGCCCCTGTGGCAGGCTTCTGCCTGGGCATGCAGACTTTCTGATACATCTTCCGAAATCTAGGTGGAAACTGCCAGAATGTGCTCTTGCATTCTGTGTGTCTACAGACTTAACACCACATGGAAGCTGCCAGGGCCTCTGATTGGCAGCCTGAGCCATGCCTGGGGCCTTTTGAGCCCTGACTGGGGCCTGAACAGCCTGAATTTGGATTGGGCTCCTGAAACCATTCTGTCCTTCTAGGCCTCTAGGCCTTTTTCCCATTGTCTTGCTAATTTCTTCTGCAAGTGGTTGCTCTTCAGCCCCTTTAAATTTCTCTCCTAAAAATGCTTGTTCCTTCCCTACCACAGGACTGGGTTGCAAATTTTTCAGACTTTTACAGTCTGCTTTCCTTTTAATTTTAAGTTCAAACCTTAGATCAGCCCATTGCTCCCACATTTGATTGTGGACTGTGAGATTTAGAACAAAGCAATGATATTTGCTTTTACTGCTCCTATTCAGATGTTGCTGGAAGCCTCAGCTGGTGCAATTAGTTAAGAAAAGGAAATAGGCCAGGCATGGTGGCTCATACCTATAATCCCAGCACTTTGGGAGGCCAAGGAGGGAAGATTGCTTGGGCCCAGGAGTTCAAGACCAGCCTGAGCAAGATAGGGAGATACCATTTCTACAAAAAAAGCAAAATAGGAAAGGGGAATAAAAGGCTTACAGATTGGAAAAAAGAAATGAAACTGTCCCTATTTCCAGATGACATGATTGTCTATGCAGAAGATCTCAAGGAATATACCCACCCCCAACAACAACAACAACAAAACCCTCCTAGGACCTAATTGAGGGAGTTTAACAAGGTCACTGGATAGAAATTCAACACAAGCCTTGACCAGGAATTTTTTCCTTCAGGAGTATAGCCAACTTAGAAGGACTCTCCACTTCAAACAAACAAACAAACAAACAAACAGGATTCTGACCGAAACTAATTTGCCCTGCTAGTCAGGCTGGCAAGAATTAACAGAAGTCTCCAAAGAGTAAAATTAACCAAAAACTGTGAACAGAAACTAGAGTGGCAGGCAGCATATCCCATTATCAACACCATAAGTGGGTGATAAGCCTCGGGTCAGCAGTTTGCTGGTATAGGTGAATCTGACACTTCCAATTTCTTAAATCCAAAGCCCCAAAAGAAAAGTGTTCTGGTTTCTGAGCTTTCTTTGTTTTGCTCTAAAATGTGAATAACATTCACCTCACAATGTCTGAAAATAGGGTTAATTAGGAGGCCTGTTGGAGTTATTTCCTAGTTTCACTCTGCAGATGCCAAATATCGGGATGCCTTAGTAATCTGTGTTTCTCCTCCCTCTGGCAATACAACTGTTAAAATTAGATAATTTGTTATCTGTGAAAGTTTAATTGGAGCAATATGTGATGGAAATGCAAATTACTTAATTAGGAGTTAGGGAGAGTATGAGAGAACAATGAAATGAGAATAAATTAACAAATATTATTAGATTAAATTTATTTATTAATCGTGTTGGATCCAAGTACCTTATAGCTACCAAGGATACAGGATACAAAAAGAGGTTATTCTCAAATGGGGGAGAAGATAATTAAGTATCCTGCAAAATGCCTCATGATATGTGCTATAGTAATATTAGTATGTACAGTGTGCTATGGAACCATCAAAGAGGGGAGCAACTGACTCTCTCCAAAATTTGAAGAGCAATGCAGTTGGATTCTACTTCCAATCTGTGAAACTGCCTCACAGTTAAAGTACTCTCTGAGGGCCCGGTGAGAAATCAGGCAGATACCAGAGAGGAATCTATTCTTACAAGATAGCTGCATAGGGTGATATCTGTGACTTTGCGGCTTTTTTAACTGATTGCATTCCCCAGTCATTTGCAACTTGGGTGGCAGAAAGCTGAGATTTTATGAACTTGAAATGTCAGGGGACAGAGGTCAAGGCTGGCGGAGCAAGAAATTACAGAGGAATCCCTGCAAACAAGAAAAATCATACGAAGGGTGAACTGCAAAATTTTAGTATAATGACTGCTCAGGTGGTTGGCTGACAGCCAAATTATGTAGGCACAACAGAGGACCCCCGCCCCTGCCTCAAGAGGCCAGGTTAAAACAACAGCAGCTGGAAACCATAAGAACAAAGATATCAGTACCTATATTGTGCAAGGGAGACAAAGTTTGCAGTTCGAATCTAGGCAGGTTAAGTATTAATATCTACTAGAACAACAAAAACCCCACAACAATTCTTAGAAGAACACAGTTAAACCCAGTGTCTAGGCATGCAAAGAAACAGAAGTGTGACTCATACTCAAGGAGGGGGAAAGGGCAGTCAATAGAAACTGACTCTGAGTGAGCCTAGTTGTTGGATTTAACAGAAACTTCAAAGCAATTATTGTAAATGTGTTCAATGAGTTAAACTATGACATCAATGAGTGGGGTGGAAAATCTCAACCAAGAAATGGAAACTATAAAAATGGAAATTTGAGAGTTGAAAAATACAGTAACTGAAATTTTTTAAAAATCTAAATAGCTTCAACAGTAGATTAGAAAACAAAGCAGATTGGCAAAAGAAGCCATGAAGTTCAAGCTAGATCAATAGAAATCACCCAGTTTCGAGAAACAGGGGAGAAAAAGATGGAATAAAGTTGAAAAGAGATATGTAGGGCAATATCAAACAATCCATAATAGGTATAATTAGAGTCTTAGAAGGAGGGGCAGCAGTAAATTATAGAAAATTTTTTGAAGAAATAATGACTGGAATTTTCTCACATTTTGTGGGAAAAAATTAACTTACCCAAGTAGTACAGCAGACTGAAAGCAAGATAATTACAAAGAAAACCACTTATTGACTGTCCAGAGAAAAATGGTATATTGTACATAGGGAACAACAGTGCAGTTAACACCTCACTTCTTATCAGAAACCGTGGAGGTCAAAAGACATTGGACCAACATATTCAAATGATGGAAAAAAGAAAGCTTTCAGCCAAGAATTCTGCATCTGGAAAAATTATCCTTCAAAAATAAGGGGAAAATAAAGACATTTTTGGATAAACAGAGATGAGAGAATTTTTCACTAGCAGACCTGCACTATAAGACATTTTGGCTGAAGGGAAATGACACCTAAATGGATATTTGGATCTACACAAAGGAGTGAAGAGCACATGAAATTGTAAATGTGTGTAAAACAAAAATAATGATTTTTTGTTATGTCTTAATATCTTTAAAAGACAAGTGACTGAAAAAGTATAGTACTACTGTGCTGATGTGTTTACAATGTATACAGATAATACACAGGACAACAAAAATACAGGATGAGGCACAGGTGAGTGGAATATTTTGTAAGGTTTCTATAGTTGACCTCTTTTCTTCACACAATCCTTCAACAGGACTTCATTGACTTAACTAGAGAGACCAGACCAAGGACAAAAGATCGCAGTGGACTGTATGTGATTGACCTGACAAGAGCTGAGGGAGAAAATAGACCTATTGCCACTCTTGACTTAACTTTAGAACCTGTCACTCCTTCCCAGAAGGAGCCAACCAGTCTTCAGACATGTGCCAGCCTCTCTGGCAAAGCGGTGATGGAAGGGCACGTGGACAGAAGCTCTCAGCCTACAGCACGGAGAATCATTAACAGTGATCCTGTAGATTTGGACCTAGTGGAAGAAAACACCTTTGTAGGTCCCCCACCCGCTACATCCATCAGTGGAGGCTCTGTTTATCCAACAGAGCCTAATTGTAGCTCAGCCACATTCACAGGTAACCTCAGCTTCTTGGCAAGTCTACAGCTGTCTTCAGATGTTAGCTCCCTCTCCCCAACAAGCAATAATAGTAGGAGCAGCAGCAGCAGCAGCAATCAAAAAGCACCCTTGCCATGCCCACAGCAAGATGTATCTCGCCCACCACAGGCCTTGCCGTGCCCCCTGCGACCTTTGCCATGCCCACCGAGAGCCTCACCATGTCCACCACGAGCCTCCTCATGCCCACCACGAGCCTTGTCATGCCCATCACAAACCATGCAGTGCCAACTACCAGCTCTAACTCACCCACCTCAAGAAGTGCCATGCCCTCGGCAGAATATCCCAGGCCCACCTCAAGACTCTCTGGGCCTACCTCAAGATGTGCCAGGGCTGCCTCAAAGCATATTACATCCACAAGATGTGGCATACCTGCAAGACATGCCACGGTCACCAGGAGATGTGCCACAGTCACCAAGTGATGTTTCACCGTCACCAGATGCACCACAGTCACCAGGGGGCATGCCACACTTACCGGGAGATGTGTTACATTCACCTGGAGACATGCCACACTCATCAGGGGACGTGACACACTCACCTAGAGACATCCCTCACTTACCAGGAGACAGGCCTGACTTTACCCAGAATGATGTACAGAACCGTGACATGCCTATGGATATCTCAGCTCTGTCCTCTCCAAGCTGCTCTCCCAGCCCACAGTCTGAAACTCCCTTAGAGAAAGTTCCTTGGCTCTCTGTCATGGAAACCCCAGCCAGAAAAGAAATATCACTGTCAGAGCCTGCCAAACCTGGGTCTGCCCACGTACAATCACGAACACCACAAGGTGGGTTGTACAACAGACCATGCCTGCATAGACTGAAGTACTTCTTACGTCCTCCGGTTCATCACCTCTTCTTTCAGACGCTAATACCGGATAAAGACACAAGAGAGGTGAGCTAACATCTTCCCTCAGGGATTAGGTGCCTCCTAATTTCCTTCTTTTTAATCTCTACAGAACAAGGGTCAAAAATTAGAACCCATCCCTCATCGAAGACTAAGAATGGTAACAAATACCATTGAAGAGAATTTTCCTCTGGGGACTGTGCAGTTTTTGATGGACTTTGTGTCACCCCAGCATTACCCACCAAGAGAAATCGTGGCTCACATCATCCAGAAAATCTTGCTCAGTGGCTCTGAGACTGTGGATGTCCTAAAGGAGGCCTACATGCTTCTCATGAAAATTCAACAGTATGAACCGTAACCTCTGGCTGTTGGCGAATCATAATTCTAATTGATTTCACTTGACTTTCAGGCTACATCCAGCCAATGCCAAGACAGTGGAGTGGGACTGGAAACTGCTCACCTATGTCATGGAGGAAGAGGTAACAACAATTATAAGATTATATCTTCTGTAGAAAGACTGACTTCTCATTCTTTTTCCCACAGGGACAAACTCTGCCTGGGCGAGTCCTTTTCCTGCGTTATGTCGTTCAGACCCTAGAAGATGACTTTCAGCAGACCCTGAGGAGGCAACGGCAGCACCTGCAGCAATCCATTGCAAACATGGTGCTTTCCTGTGACAAGCAGCCCCACAATGTCAGGTAAGCAGCCACCTGAGCCCTCGGATGAGAAGAATAAACCTTTTCTTTCTTTTTTCCATTACAGGGATGTTATCAAGTGGCTGGTCAAAGCAGTAACTGAAGATGGATTGACTCAGCCCCCAAATGGAAATCAAACGTCTTCAGGAACAGGAATCTTGAAAGCCAGCAGTAGCCACCCTTCTTCCCAGCCCAACCTGACAAAGAACACCAATCAGCTGTAAGGGGCAGGCAGTTCTCTTTCCTGGGGCTACACTCATCTGTGTCCTATGTTCTGGACTCAGGATTGTGTGCCAGCTTCAGAGGATGCTCTCCATAGCCGTAGAGGTGGACAGGACCCCCACCTGCAGCTCCAATAAAATTGCCGAGATGATGTTTGGGTTTGTGCTGGACATTCCTGAGAGGAGCCAGAGGTGAGTCTTGATTTTGTTGGGGAGAGCAGTTATGATTAACTCCCTCTTCCTCTTCTCCACACAGAGAAATGTTCTTTACTACCATGGAAAGCCACCTTCTGCGCTGCAAAGTGTTAGAAATCATATTCCTCCACAGCTGTGAGACACCCACCCGCCTGCCTCTGTCTCTGGCCCAGGCCCTCTACTTTCTGAATAATTCTACGTCACTGCTCAAGTGTCAGGTACATTTTTTCCTGCCCAATTTCAGGCCTAGTTTATTATCAATCCATTTTACTATCTCTGCAGTCAGATAAAAGCCAGTGGCAGACTTGGGACGAATTGGTTGAGCATCTGCAGTTTCTGCTGTCCAGTTATCAACATGTTTTAAGAGGTAAGGAGCATTTGTTCACAAGTGGAGTAGTGGAGCACCCAACTGACTTTTTTCCCTCTTGCAGAACACTTAAGGAGTTCCGTGATCGACCGAAAGGACTTAATAATCAAAAGGATTAAGCCCAAACCCCAGCAAGGAGATGACATCACAGTGGTAGACGTAGAGAAGCAGATTGAGGCCTTCCGCAGCCGCCTGATCCAGATGCTGGGGGAGCCTCTTGTCCCCCAACTCCAAGACAAAGTGCACTTGTTGAAGCTCCTGCTCTTCTATGCTGCGGACTTGAACCCTGATGCAGAGCCCTTTCAAAAGGGCTGGAGCGGCTCCTGAGGGCCTGCCAAGCACTGAATGCCAAGAATACCTCCTGAACTCTCTCTCCAACTGCTCAGAAGCTCTAAAAGCATGAAAAGTGGTTAAAATCTTACAGGACCAAACCTGCATTATTTAATCAGTAGGTTGTAATTTCTAACTCTAGTAAATATCTTTTTTTAAATAATCCTATCCTAGCCTGTTCTCAAATATGGCTTAAATATACAAGGTATATATATTTTTTAATAAATTATTTATCTATACTTTTTTGAAACAGGTTAATACTCTGTGCATCACATGTTTAACATTTTCATTCAAGATGTGGAAAAAATCCCTCTGCTGAACCTAGTCTATACACCAATATTATGTCATTCAAGGTACCGACAACCTGTTTCAGGAGAGAGACGTTCATTTTTCCCTAATGAAATGCAAGCATTCTGTTAGACCTATTATATTGCCTGTTAATTTGACTGTAATGAATAGGGGGTAGAAACAAAAGGATCAAGTGTGTTATAAAACATTTGATGTTAAAAGGAGACAATAAAAAGGCAATGGTTTTTCAAAATACCAAGTTCAGTGTGACTCTGGGTGGGTAGA